GTCTCCCCACCTCCAGCAGCTGAAGTAGGCATAAGGATTGTGGGATCAACTTCTGGGTAATGTCTGACGTTGCACGTGGGTCCATGAGGGTAACACTAGAGGGTTCATGCTCTTCCATTTCCTTCCATCTTCAGGCCTCTTACTTGCGGGTTTTGTTGAAATCAGAGCTTGATTCTAAGCTCTGATCCACTTTTTGACACTGTAGTCTTTTAAGAGACTAAACGTGCGTGCGGCTGCTTGTGCATATGTGTGCATCTGTGCATAAGTGTATATTTATATAAGCACACCAAAACGCATGCTCATACACACACATGCGTGTGCTTAGATGCATGGGTATGTATTTTCATGCAACTTACTGAGCACCTACTGTATGCCAGCGCTGTGCTGGGTACTGAAATAAAACTGTTGTGGGGAGAATAAAACAGACACAGTCCCTCCTCACATGGACCTAGTGTACGTGTGTGATCATGTGGACGTGGGGAAGTATCTGTGTGCTGCTGTGCATGTGTCCTGCAGCTGTGTGGCGAGTGTCTGCATGCTCTCCGTGTGTCTTCTAAGCTCTGTGAAGTCTCCTGCTTGGGTCTCAGCCCCCCTCAGCATGCAGCCCTGCAGCACAGCACATGAGTCCAGTACTTTGGCCCTAGAGATAGACTGCCAGGGTTCACAGGCCAGCTCTTTCTCCTACTAACCCCAGCACTTTGGGAAGTTGAGGTGGGAGGATTGCTTGAGCCCAGGAGTTCGAGACCAGCCTGGGCAACATAGTTGAGACCTTGTCTCTGAAAAAAAAAAAAATTCCTCCCCCCAAAAATTAGCCTGGCTTGGTGGTATGTGCCTGTGGTCCCACCGATGCAGGAGGCTGAGGTAGGAGGATCGCTTAAGCCGGGAGGTTGAGGCTGCAGTGAGCTGTGACCACATCACTACACTCCAGCATGGGAGACAGAGGAAGACCCTGTCTTTAAAAAAAAAAAAAAATACCAAGGCTACACTTGCCTCCAGGGCTCTTTCCAGAGCAGCCAGAGGGTCCTGGAGCTGTCACCCTCTGAGTTGCCACAGCAACTGCTTCCCATGTGGCTGGTCACTGGAACAGCCTGTTGGACAGATAGGGTGGCTTCCTTCTACACATACTTGCACTGACCACTAGACTGGCCTTTGGGTGGAGCTGGACTATGGCCAGTGCCAGGGTGACTTTAACCACAGTAGAACAATCAAATCAGTTCGTTGCTCCTCAAAATAAGTGTCTCTCACTATCCTGTCTCATGTGTTGAGGAGAGTGACACTAATCAGAGTGAACGTTTTGCTGTGGCCCTTAGTCCTTAGCACATCACATAAATTAACTCCGTTCTTTCTCATGGTGACTCGGAAATGAGTACTGTTTTCATACCCATTACACAAAAAAAGAAAACTGAGAAAATGTTAATCGAAGTCACACAGTCAAAAGTGTCAGACAAACCCACATTGAGAGATATTCCATGAAATGACTGGCCTGTACTCTTCAAAAATGCCATTGTCTTGAAACACAAAAGAAACGTTTAGGAATTCTTCCAGATGTAAGTAGACTAAACTTGACAACTGAATGCGATGCAGGGCCCAGGATTTTTCCATAAAAGATATTTTTGAAGAAATTGGTAAAATCTGAATGAGGTCTATAGATTAGATAATAATGTTATGTCAATGATAATTTTCTGATTTCAATTATTATACTGTGGTTATGTAAGAGAATGTCCTTGTTTTCAGCAAAGCATTTGCAAACCGAAAGTATTAGGGGGTATAGAGGCTTCCTGTTTGAAACCAACTCTCAAATGATTTAGGGAAAAAATTATAGGTAAGTAGGTAGAAGTAGGTAGAAAGATGGAGGTTAAATCAAATGTGGTAAAATGTTATATGTAGGGAATCTGGGTGAAGGGCTTACAGGAATTTTTTCTACTATTCTTGCAAGTGTTCTGAAAGTTTGAAATTATGTCAAGAGACAAAAAGTTAAAAGAAAAAGAAAGCAAGTGCCCGAGCAGGGATGGTATCCTGGGGTGACTGTTAATACTATCAGTTCCTGTTCACTGTGCCCTGGGCACCAGACTCTGTGCTATGGCCTCATGTGCAGAAGAACCTCATTCTATCCTCACCACATTCTGAGCGGAAAGACCACTGTGGCTCCCAGTACACACATGCCAGTCAGAAAGGTGGGGGGATTTAATCCAGGCCCCCCAGCTCCTTGGAGCAGTTCCGACTTGAAACTAGGCTCCCTGATTTCAAGGTCTGAACTCTTAGCCTCAGTCTCACTCTTGACTCTGACCTTTTTGGGAGAGTGGGGATGGGCAGGACAAAGGCGTTTCTTCCTGGAGTAGTAGCAGAGTGAAGGCCCCGGGACACAAGCTAACAAGATCCATTTGCGGGAGGGAGAGGAGCTGTGTTCCAGGATCCTGCAGGGGGCAGAGCCAGCAGTGCCAAGCAGGAGACACTGGCTTGTGGGAGGGGCTGCAGATGCCCAGTGGAGTTGCCAGGAGGTGGCCACAGTGGCTTCCAGCAGGGGAGCCACGGGGAAGAGCCTGGAGTGACCTGGAGCTGGGTGAGGTAGACGTTCTGGGCTGGAAGAGTGGCCTTGGAGGAGCTCACTGGGGTAAGCATCCCCCAGGCTGCCATCCAAACCAGTCCTGCGTTGCTGTCTGTCTGTCCGTCTGCAGGCGTGCCGATGCTCTCCGTCCAGCCCAAAGGGAAGCAGAAGGGCTGTGCGGGCTGTAACCGCAAGATCAAGGACCGCTATCTGCTGAAGGCATTGGACAAGTACTGGCACGAAGACTGCCTCAAGTGTGCCTGCTGTGACTGCCGCCTGGGCGAGGTGGGCTCCACCCTCTACACCAAGGCCAACCTCATCCTGTGCCGACGCGACTACCTGAGGTGGGCTGCCAAACCCTGGCCTCCCAAGCCCTCTGCTGAGTCCTCTGCGCCCTTCCCTCGGCAGGCTCTTTGGCACCACAGGGAACTGTGCTGCTTGCAGCAAGCTGATCCCAGCCTTCGAGATGGTGATGCGGGCCCGGGACAACGTGTATCACCTCGACTGCTTCGCCTGCCAGCTCTGCAACCAGAGGTCAGTGCTGGACTGGCCGACCCAACACACTCCATGGCTTCTCTCTCTCGCTTGGATTTTCTAGATTTTGTGTGGGAGACAAATTCTTCCTGAAGAACAACATGATCTTGTGTCAGATGGACTATGAGGAAGGGCAGCTCAATGGCACCTTTGAATCCCAAGTTCAGTAACGCCCGGCGCCTGGCCTCCAGGCCCGTCTGTCCATCTGCCCGCCTGCCCACCTGCCTGGCCGGCCAGCCAGCCACTCTACCAGTGCAGGCTGGCCAGCCGCTCTCCTGCCACATTAGAACTTCTCCGTCCTCGATGGGAGGGATGGCCCTTCCTCCTCCACCACCGCCCGTCTGTGTGTGACCCCTCCTGGGGCCAGGCCGGGCCTGTACAGTCTGTCTTCTGTATATAAATGGGAACATTTATTTTATGAGAAATGTAATGCGATTTTATTACTGGCGTGGATTAAACTTATGAATGTTTCCGGGAGGTTACTCTGCGTTGTTCACATGACTGACACA